ATCCAGTTGGTGAGAGTATCTGTCTTTCATTTACTTTTATAACCTGGGCTCATTTGAGGACTGCTGGTCAGTTCTTTAGTAACTGTCCTACAATTTGGCTTTGTCTGATGTTTTCTCATGATCAAATGGAAATTATGCATTCTTGTCACAAAGAGATGTGCCCTACTCAGTATACCCTTGGGAAATGCATGACAATATACCCTATTATTAGTTATGTTAATCTTGATCAATTGAGTGAGGTGATATCTTTCTCATTCTTTTTTTTTTTTTTTTTTTTTTTGAGACAGACTCTCGCTCTGTCACCCAGGCTGGAGTTCAGTGTTGCGGTCTCAGCTCACTCCAACCTCCTCCTCCCAGGCTCTTGAGTAGCTGGGACTACAGGCATATGCAACCGCACCCAGATAATTTTTGTATTTTTAGTAGAGATAGACATTTCACCATGTTGGCCGCCTGCTCCCACACTCCTGACCTCAAATGATTCACCCGCCTTGGCCTCCCAAAGTGCTGGGATTACAGGTATAAGCTACTGTGCCCAGATGCATTCTTTCTACTATAGGTTTATTAATTGGAATGCTTCTCTAAGGAAGAGCTGTCACTTCCCCCATATATATATATATGTATATATATATATTACATATATATGATATATATTACATATATATGATATATATTACATATATATGATATATATTACATATATATGATATATATTACATATATATAATATATATATTACATATATATTATATATATATTACATATATATTATATATATATTACATATATATTATATATATATTACATATATATATTACATATAATATATATATTACATATATAATATATATATTACATATATATAATATATATTACATATATAATATATATATTACATATATAATATATATTACATATATAATATATATATTACATATGTAATATATATATTATATATGTAATATATAATATATATTATATATAATTATATATTATATGTATGTAATATATATATATAGGTATAGACTCACAGATATTTTATTTTATTTTTTGTGATATAATCTAGTACTATCACTGTTTATTTTCTCACTCAAATTGTTCCACCTTTGGCCACTGGGAGCTCTTTCAGTTTGCCTCCTCTACCCTTTGACATATCTTCAACCTTTTTTGAGCGCTTTCTTATTTTCTAACACTGCCAGATGTTCCAAGCTCATCTTGTATTTTTTTTTCTCTGTTTGCAGCCTGGAATCAATCACTTCTCTAAAGCATTTCATAGGATGTTGAAATTTTACAGACTTCTAACTGAATGCACTCTCTTAAGTATCATAAGGTTATCTTAAAGGTGATAACCAATTGCAAGAACAATTCCTCCGTTAATATGTTTTACTGTTCCAAAAGAAATCATTTTGCTCATTACCTTATGTATTTCTATTTTTAATTTTTATGGATTCATAGAAGCTGTACATATTTATGGACACGTCATATTTTGATACAAATATACAATGTGTAATGATTGAAACTGGGTAATTGGGATTTTTATCACCTCAAACATTTATTATTTCTTTTTGTTGTCAACATTCCAAATCTTTCACTTTGAAATGTACAATAAATTATTAACTATAGTCACCCTATTGTGCTATCAAACACCAGATCTTTTTCTGTCTATCTAAATGTATGTTGTAATCATTAACCAGCTACTCTTCATTTCCCACCCTAGCACACCTTTCCCGGGCTTCAGTATCTATTGCTCTACTCTCTACCTTCATGAACTCCCACATATAAGTAATAACATGTGATACTTGCCTTTTTGGGCCTGGCTTATTTCCCTTTGTTTAATGCCCCCCAGTTCCATCTATGTTGCTGTAAATGACAGAATTGTATTATTTTTCATGACCGAATAATATTTCATTGTGTATATGTACCACATTTTGTTTATCCATTCATCTTGATAGATACTTAGGTTGATTTCATATCTTGGCTGTTATGAATAGTGCTGCAATAAAAATAGTGGCACAGATATCTCTTTGATATGCTGATTTCTTTTCTTTTAGATATATACTCTGCAGTGGGGTTGCTGGACTAGAACTGTTCAATACTTTAATTTTAATATTCACTGCAATAATTGATTATATGCTGACTAAAATTCTGAATTACTATGATTACTTCTTATGATGCTCCTTAAGGCATTTGAAATCCACTGTTTTCAAAGTTTCTGAGGAAAAATATAGATACGTTTTATAAAACAGACTACTGCATATTGATCATTTTTAGGGAAATCTGTGTTAGGTATGTTGACTTAAAAAGAAGCATAAGCAAGTCATATAAAAGACAATAGCAAAGGATTTGATCAGAACTGGGAGGTAAGACACTGGGTCTATAAGGATTCTATATCTTGGCTTGCAGAAGGGAGTGCATAGATAAGTAGATGCTAGATATAGTGAATGGGTTTAATGTTTCGGACCAGTCATGACCAATTGGTGGTGGCTGTTCATACTGCTCTATAGAAAGAGATCCTATACTGAGTCTGGATTCATTGGTAAAGGGCATTGTTATCAGTTAGTGATGTTTCCAGTGATCACAGCTGGAGGACTGTGTATAGAAGTTTGAGTATCTGGCCTGCTTAGTTACCATTTCTGGTTGAGTTAGCACAATAAGAGGCTCTAGTAATTATCACTGAAAAGGATGGTGCCTGTCCATGATCCAGAATTCCCAATGAACTAACTGGTAAAATCCCAGCTAATGGAACAAGCATTGCTTTGAATAAAAACAAGTGTCCAGAATCTTCTTGAAAGGCCTAGGATCTCCACTGTTTCAATGTACACACGTATTTATTTATTTAGTTAGTTAGTTTTGTTTTTAGTGCTGCTTCACCATGAACACAACATTGTTGTGTTCTTTTTGTTTTAAAATTTCTGGTGGCTGATGAGACCTTGTTCTACATGATCATTTCCACTTTCTCCTAACTTTGAAGCTACATTTTTTTTTTTGTGGCAACTGTAAAGGTTACTCCTAACCTCATTCTCTAAAAACTCTGATTCTTCTTAGATATTTGTATATATCCAGTTTTAATGAGGTATTGCTTAAAAATTATAGATATGGAATTACTAATCTGACAATTAGTTTAACTTCTGATAATAGCTCTAGTAAGGTAGTGAGAAACAGAGCTAGCTGGAAAGTAATGTAACACCCATATTGAATTTTTAACAACTTAATACATTTTAGGAAATGATCCTTCTGAAAGGCATTATGGCTTGCTGAGAAAAGCTGTACACTGGGAACCAAGAGAAGTGGGCTTGATTCCCAGCTCTGCATCTGACTCACTCTTTGTCCTTGGGCAAGTCACTTAGCCTCTCTCTGTGTCTATTTCCTGTCTTGTAAAATCAGGAGAATAATGCATAAAGCCTCCCACCTTACCAAGATATGTTGAGGCTGCATTCTATAACCACCAGGGGGAAGAAAGATTCCTTTCTTTCTGGTGGTTAAGTACCAACTTATTTTTATTAGCATCTAGTTAGATTAAATTTTGCAATAAGAGAATGGAATTACAAATAACTTCAAAGAGTCCTTTAATCCATGACTTTACACTGGAATTTTATTGCAACACACATTGCTTTGTGTTAATACACCCATTGGCTAGCAAGAGGCTTTGAGAGTCTTGTGTGTACATACATATTCAATGCCTCAATCTATTTGAGTACCTACTATAGAGTCTTGTACTGAGCACATCAGAACCAATTCGAAGAGTAGAAGATAGAATCCTGGGGAGAAGAGGCTTAAACACCAGAAACAATTAGAGAACGCCATCTAGAAATATTTATTCAAAAATGTTATTGTCAAGATTCTAGTTTAGACAATGAGGAAATCAATGTAGTCTGGAAAATCACAGAGCAATGCCATGCAATAGATGGAACAAATGCCTCTGATTTTATGACATCTTCCATGATTCCTCCAGTAAAACTCATCTTCTTTATTTCCCTCCCGAATTTGATAGCTCATTTTACATTTTTCCAATTTTCTCTATCTTTTATGGCTTTTTAAAACATTTTTTTCCTTTTAACTACTACATAATCATGGATCACACATTATATTTGGTTGTTCTTTTTCTTAATTCTCCTTTTATAATGAATTGTAGTCCCTCCCTATTTTTTACATGAGTTTGACCTTTTGAAATGATTCCGTCACTTATAGAATATTCAATGTTCTGAATTTGCTCTGACTTTCTCATTATTTTATCTATCTTTGTCCTCTATAACTGATATTTTCTGTAAACTAGATATTAGATCTATCGCCTAGACTAGAGTAAGGTTGAGCATTTCTGGGCGGAATGTTTTCTGGGTGGTGTTAGGCATCTGTATATTAATAACTGTGATGTAAGTTATCGGTACATGTACTAGTAGAATTCATAGCATAGATGGAAAGGCACCTTGATGTAATGCTTTGCAGCTTCTGCTTTGCTACCATACTCAGTGGCAATATGGTGTATCATTGTATAAGAAAAGACTGCACTTATATAGCACTGTGACCTCTGATCAATTACATTATCTCTTCAAGTTTATATTTTCTTATCTATAAAATGGGGATAATGATACCTAGTATACATTATTCTTTTGAAGTTTTGAGATAATACCTGTTTTTTGCACTCAATTAAAGGAAGTTTATTAGTAGCAGTATTAGTAATAATGTTTGTTATAATAGTAGTAGTCAGTCATATAGTCCTGTGTGATGAAAATATTTAAGACTGGCATGGATTCCACAAACAGAACAGCAATGCTATTCATATCAGAATCCCCACTGTAACAGATGGAATTTACCTGTTTGTTTGCTTGTTTGGTTGTTTAATATGCCACCATGTGGTATGATTTAAATGGAGGATATCATCTTTAAATCCTTTTCAGGATGAATCAGGTTATAAAAATCCAATAAAGAAGTTAAAACATTATTCATGGACAAAAGGCTCTCTCAAGACTCTCATGTTTCTTTGCCCCATGATCATGTTTTGCTTCCTATACTTGAATGCAAGGAGAGAAATGTATGCGCAGGATCCAGGAGCCTACACTTGAGCTGTTCCCAGTAATTTACAAAACACACATTAGGGTTGAGGTAATGAGATTAAGTTTTAAAGTCAGTCTGCTTGTCCTCAAATGCAGGCTTTATCACTTGTTAGCTGTATAACACTGGCCATGATACACAATCTCCCTGAACCTTTGCGCACCTCTTTGCAAAAAAGCTCAAAGGGATGTTGTGAGTATAGAACAGATTTATAAAACTCCAACTCAAAGTGACTTCCTAACACACACTAAGCATTATTGTAGTTTTATTATTACATACATACTTTTCTGGATCTCCAGTTTTGCCCACAGTGGGCAGTTATTAATGCTTAGAAATCAGTGAAGTTTAGAATAGGAGAGATCAGGGCTGCTGCAAGGTCTGTGCACTGCACAAAGGAACTACATATAAAAACTGAAAGGAGGAGTGACATCCACATTGCATTCTATTTATCAAACTATGTGCCCTAATCCAGGGTTGCATTTGTCCAAAGTTGCCTTTTTCTAATTAGCACAAAAGTGCCATATAGACTATTGCTGCCATAGATGGATATCTAAGCAGAGGGAATTGCAGGAACAAAATTAGTGAAGAAAAAGAGAACCAATTTACAATAGGTTGTTCATCATGATACAGTAAATATAAGATGAACTCCTGAAGAGTGAGATATGTAGGAGATGTCCTTTATAATCTGGTGAACCCAAGGTGGGCTTTAAAAATAGTTCCTAAAAGAAATCATTAACAATTGTATGAATATAATTAATGAACTCCTTTATTATCAAAGGAAAGATCCTTGTTGCAGAAAATACTTCAGTATAGATTCTCATATTTTCTCCTTAGATTAGTCATTCAAAATGTAATTTATTTTTTCCTCAGATAGTTTAAAATGACATTTTTGCTACATTAGAACTGAGGGTTTCTCCCACTACTTATTAACTTATTGGTGGCCCCTCAAATCATGACTGCTCTCTTGCTGCGTGTCCTGTGAGGATCCACCGCCATGTTGAATCTGAAAATATCAAGACTAAATTACTGGCAATCTGGAATACTTTTCTGATCTTGGTAGTATTATTTCAGATAGCTTTTTTTAAATTTTATCAGTTAAAAATAAAGATTTTTCTGATTTTCATTATATCTTTTCACCATGCAGGGCTTTTACATTTGCCTTATAAATAAACAGGTATGGAGAAAAGGACCATCTATTTTACTTTTTATGCTCCATAAGTACCACTTTACTTCTTGAAAAAAGAGGAATTTTTATTCCAGGAAGAATGATGGGCTTGTATAACATCAAGTACATGTTCAATGCTTCTAAGTGATAAATTTACATAAAGGATAGTTTGCTTTCTCATCAGAGTCTCTACATTAAAGATTTTCTGTCGGAAAATCAGAATGAAGACTAAAATCAAGGCTTAGGTTTGTCTCTTTTAATACTACACATATCATTCTATACAGCTTTTGAAAACAACCAAACCAAGCATCACTTTTAAATGTTGACACTGTACTTTGCTGATGCTATTATTTTCTCTTCAGGTAAGGGGCCTGTGAGGAATGCTTAATGCATGTATTATTTTCCTCCTCATTGGGAAAAACTCCCGTTTAAATAAAATAATCCTGAAATTTAAAACAACATGTTTTATTACTTTTGTCTTTTGAAAACCAAACATGTTACACTTTTGGTTTCATGCAAAGCAATTAAAACCAGTAATTTTAGACAAATATGTACAATGTTAATCTTGGCCTTCCTTTAACTAAAGGGGCATAATTTATTAGAGTGTGCTGATATTTGAAAATTCTTTATTTCTGATAAATTCATAGGTATTCTCAAAATTATTTTTAATAATTGGAAGAATATCATTTCTTAAAATAAGCATTGCTTACAGTAACAACACAGAACTGCTATCAGAAGTACCCAAGTTATGTTATTTTGTTTTTGCTCTTACATTTTCTTGGTAAATTCAAGCCTTGTTCTAATGTTGTAAAAATAGGAGAAAAAGAAATTAAAACATTTCTAGGGTGTTCAAGTGAGTTAACATCATAACCACCAATTGTCAGCAGGCTTTGGGGAGCCAGCAGGGAGCCATGTTTACCTGACATAATGGATGTGTGATCACGGAACTCATTAAGCTATAACAATCTTTGGGAAACCGTTGTTCCCCTCCCAAAGTCCACTCTAAATGTCCTTTTTCCTAGTCCACTGAGGTCCATAATGTTTATAAGGTCATCATGTTCTTTTTGTTGTTGTTAGTCTCTTTAAGTTGATCTTCACATGTAACAGAATTCTGTCAAATGAAAATTGAGATATTTGTCTCTGAAAAATACATTTTCAAGTAAGACACCACTTTAGGCTCACTAGAAAAGTTCTTGGATAAGCATAATTCCTGTGACCAATGGTCCTGAAATAATAAGGCACCCCAGCACTTGAAATACTCAGTTGTCTTTACCTGACGTCAGTTGGGCAAAATATACAAGTGATCTGACTTTAGTGACCTTGGTGAATAAATTCTACAGAGCAAATTTTAGCTGAAGGCTGGAGACAAAAATATAACTAGGTCTCAGGTGTGTGGAGCAATGTGAGTATCTATAGGATTCTTTTGTCCCTTTTCATATTTTATTTCGAAACATTTTCATTTTCAGATCAGCAGTTGTGTGATCCTGGTGAATTTCTTTGCCACGATCACGTGACTTGTGTCTCCCAGAGCTGGCTGTGTGATGGGGACCCTGACTGCCCTGATGATTCAGACGAGTCTTTAGATACCTGTGAGTAGAAAGGTTCTCATGCCATTCGGATTACATAATTCTGTTCTTTTTTACATCTTTTCAGGTCCCGAGGAGGTAGAAATCAAGTGCCCCTTGAATCACATTGCTTGCCTTGGTACCAACAAATGTGTTCATTTATCCCAGCTGTGCAATGGTGTCTTGGACTGCCCAGATGGGTATGACGAAGGAGTACATTGTCAGGGTGAGTCCATTTGTGGAACAATGCAACTGAAAATATAGAGAATATATTTGTTTTTTCTCTACAGAACTGTTATCCAATTGCCAACAGCTGAATTGTCAGTATAAATGTACAATGGTCAGAAATAGTACAAGATGTTACTGTGAGGATGGATTCGAAATAACAGAAGATGGGAGAAGCTGTAAAGGTAAGTAAAACATATAACGCCATCAAATTTTGTGCTTAGAAATGATGCCAATTTTCCTTTTTAGATCAAGATGAATGTGCTGTTTATGGTACATGCAGCCAGACCTGCAGAAACACACATGGATCCTACACTTGCAGTTGTGTGGAAGGCTACCTAATGCAGCCAGACAACAGATCTTGCAAGGCTAAAATTGGTAAGTTATGACCATTTATTTTTTGTCTTTCCGAATTTACTTCTCTTTTTCTATTTTATTCCAGAACCTACAGATAGACCACCTATACTATTAATTGCAAATTTTGAAACAATTGAGGTTTTCTATCTTAATGGAAGTAAAATGGCAACTCTAAGCTCAGTCAATGGAAATGAAATTCATACTCTGGATTTTATTTATAATGAAGATATGATTTGTTGGATTGAATCAAGAGAATCTTCAAATCAACTCAAATGTATCCAGATAACAAAAGCAGGAGGATTAACAGATGAATGGACAATCAATATTCTTCAATCCTTCCACAGTAAGTGTTTCAATTAAATATTATATGCCACCTGATTCAATGATTTTGTGTATGTGTTTTTCAGATGTGCAACAAATGGCGATTGACTGGCTCACTCGAAATCTCTATTTTGTGGACCATGTCGGTGACCGGATCTTTGTTTGTAATTCCAACGGTTCTGTATGTGTCACCCTGATTGATCTGGAGCTTCACAATCCTAAAGCAATAGCAGTAGATCCAATAGCAGGGTAAGAAATTCTTTATAGTGTTTGGTCTAAAACTCCACTTTAACATTTAGTTTTCTTTCAACAGAAAACTTTTCTTTACTGACTACGGGAATGTCGCCAAAGTGGAGAGATGTGACATGGATGGGATGAACCGAACAAGGATAATTGATTCAAAGACAGAGCAGCCAGCTGCACTGGCACTAGACCTAGTCAACAAATTGGTTTACTGGGTAGATCTTTACTTGGACTATGTGGGAGTAGTGGACTATCAAGGAAAAAATAGACACACTGTCATTCAAGGCAGACAAGTAAGTACAATTTTGTTAGACAACGCTCCTAGAAAATCATAGTTATGTTTTGCCCTCTTTATAGGTTAGACATCTTTATGGTATAACTGTGTTTGAAGATTATTTGTATGCAACCAATTCTGATAACTACAATATCGTAAGGATAAACCGATTTAATGGGACTGATATTCACTCATTAATTAAAATTGAGAATGCTTGGGGAATCCGAATTTATCAAAAAAGAACTCAACCAACAGGTAAGTGGGAAAGCTTCTTTATTACCTTCCTAATTTCACGCATGCTGTTTTTTATTTGTTGTAGTCAGAAGCCATGCATGTGAAGTCGATCCATATGGAATGCCAGGGGGCTGTTCACACATCTGTCTACTCAGCAGCAGTTACAAAACTCGGACTTGTCGCTGCAGGACTGGCTTCAACTTGGGAAGTGATGGCAGGTCATGCAAAAGTATGTTGTTAAAATAAAACATTTGCCAGCAGAGTTGTTTGTGTTTGTAATCTTTCCTCTGCAGGACCAAAGAATGAGTTGTTCCTCTTTTATGGGAAAGGACGCCCAGGAATTGTTAGAGGAATGGACTTGAATACCAAGATAGCTGATGAATACATGATCCCCATAGAAAATCTGGTAAACCCTCGTGCTTTAGACTTTCACGCAGAAACCAATTACATCTACTTTGCTGACACCACCAGTTTCCTAATTGGCCGGCAGAAGATAGATGGCACAGAGAGAGAAACCATCCTGAAAGATGGTAAGTGACACTGTGACATTAACATCAAACTACAATTTCTTTCTTGTTTTTGCTTTTTTTATAGATCTGGATAATGTAGAGGGCATTGCTGTGGACTGGATTGGAAATAATCTTTACTGGACCAATGATGGCCATAGGAAAACCATTAATGTGGCCAGGCTGGAAAAAGCTTCTCAGAGTCGGAAGACTCTTTTAGAGGGTGAAATGTCTCATCCCAGAGGAATTGTGGTGGATCCAGTTAATGGGTATGCAATATTTGACTAGCTTTATATAAGAATATGCATTTTTGTTGTTTTTTTAATGTCTTAGTTGGATGTATTGGACAGACTGGGAGGAAGATGAAATAGATGACAGCGTGGGAAGGATTGAGAAGGCCTGGATGGATGGATTCAATCGGCAGATTTTTGTGACTTCAAAGATGCTGTGGCCAAACGGTTTAACTCTGGACTTTCACACCAACACATTATACTGGTGTGATGCCTATTACGATCATATTGAAAAAGTATTTTTGAATGGGACTCACAGGAAGGTAAAAGACAAATGCTGCTGTTTTTAACCCACCTGATTTTTCACAATGTGTTTATATTTTACAGATTGTTTACAGTGGGAGAGAGTTGAACCACCCTTTCGGACTGTCGCATCATGGAAATTATGTGTTCTGGACTGATTATATGAATGGTTCCATTTTTCAACTAGATTTGATAACAAGTGAGGTGACATTGCTGAGGCATGAAAGACCACCCCTATTTGGGCTTCAGATTTATGATCCACGAAAGCAACAAGGTATTAAAAAACAAATTAAAATGCTTCTGAGATCTCTGACACATTTGCTTTCTTCCTCTTGCAGGTGACAATATGTGCCGAGTAAATAATGGGGGCTGTAGTACACTTTGCTTGGCTATCCCAGGAGGCCGGGTGTGTGCTTGTGCCGATAATCAACTTTTGGATGAAAATGGGACAACTTGCACATGTAAGTTCTTTTCAAGTTACCCTTATTTGTTTTATTCATATACCTTGGGTTTTTTTAACTCTAGTTAATCCTGGAGAAGCACTACCTCACATATGTAAAGCTGGAGAGTTTCGCTGCAAAAACAGACACTGTATCCAAGCTCGGTGGAAATGTGATGGCGACGATGACTGCCTAGACGGAAGCGATGAGGATTCAGTAAACTGCTGTATGTTCTCTTCCAAGTCACCTAAAAATTGTAATAATTAATCTTGCTTCCCCCTCCCTCCCAGTCAATCATAGCTGTCCTGATGATCAGTTTAAATGCCAGAATAATCGCTGCATCCCCAAGAGATGGCTTTGTGATGGAGCTAATGACTGTGGGAGCAATGAAGATGAATCCAATCAAACTTGCACAGGTAAAGGTTTGCTTGGATATACACGTAAATCTTTGATTTTTTGTTTATTAATTGATCATCATAGCCAGAACATGCCAGGTAGACCAGTTTTCTTGCGGAAATGGGCGTTGCATTCCCAGAGCATGGCTGTGTGACAGGGAAGACGACTGTGGTGACCAGACAGATGAAATGGCATCTTGTGGTAAGTTGTGAGTGAGACATGTTATTATTACATTACCTTTTGGACATTTTTATATCTTTCACAGAATTCCCAACTTGTGAGCCACTAACCCAATTCGTATGCAAAAGTGGAAGATGCATTAGCAGCAAATGGCACTGCGACTCTGGCAAGTACCAAATGCTCACTGTATAGCACTAATTTCACTGCCTCATGTTGATGTTTCTTTCCAGATGACGACTGTGGGGACGGGAGTGATGAGGTGGGCTGTGTTCACTCTTGCTTTGATAATCAGTTCAGATGTTCCAGTGGCAGATGCATCCCAGGCCACTGGGCCTGTGATGGTGACAATGACTGTGGGGACTTCAGTGATGAAGCCCAGATCAATTGTACTAAAGAAGGTTAGTAATTTTATAAATTAATGAAATCTCATCTCTGCTTCTCTCTTCCTCATTTCAAATTAAGAGATTCATTCTCCTGCTGGTTGTAACGGAAATGAATTTCAGTGCCACCCTGATGGTAATTGCGTTCCTGATTTGTGGCGCTGTGATGGAGAAAAAGACTGTGAAGATGGTAGTGATGAAAAAGGTTGCAATGGTACCATACGATTGTGTGACCACAAAACCAAGTTTTCCTGTTGGAGTACAGGTAAGTGAACATTGCTTTTGGCTTCTATTGGGAATCAAACTGACACTATTTCTGTTTTCTTAAGGGAGATGCATCAACAAAGCATGGGTGTGTGATGGAGATATTGATTGCGAAGATCAGTCAGATGAAGATGACTGTGACAGTTTCTTGTGTGGACCACCCAAGCATCCTTGTGCTAATGACACCTCAGTCTGCCTGCAGCCAGAGAAACTCTGCAATGGGAAAAAGGATTGTCCTGATGGCTCTGATGAAGGCTATCTCTGTGGTATTGCATGTTTAATTGTACTGACTTCTCCAAAGACCTATAATCTGTTCCCCCCTTTTTATAGATGAGTGTTCGCTGAACAATGGAGGCTGTAGCAACCACTGTTCTGTTGTTCCTGGAAGAGGAATTGTCTGTTCCTGCCCTGAAGGACTTCAACTCAACAAAGACAATAAAACATGTGAAATTGTGGATTATTGTAGCAATCATCTAAAGTGCAGCCAAGTATGTGAGCAGCACAAGCACACAGTCAAGTGCTCATGTTATGAAGGTTGGAAGCTGGATGTAGACGGTGAAAGTTGTACAAGTGTTGGTAAGTAACTATTTTGTGTGTGTTGCTATATTCATAAGCCTATTAAAAATAAATTTAATTTCAGATCCTTTTGAAGCATTCATCATCTTTTCTATTCGTCATGAGATCAGAAGGATTGATCTTCACAAAAGAGACTATAGTCTACTTGTTCCTGGATTGAGAAACACAATAGCACTTGATTTTCACTTCAATCAAAGTTTACTTTATTGGACAGATGTTGTAGAAGACAGAATATACCGGGGAAAGCTTTCTGAAAGTGGAGGTACATATATTATAATTTTTCTTAATGTTTAGGGGTGCACATGTTGGTTTTCCTTCTTTTGTAGGTGTCAGTGCCATTGAAGTGGTTGTGGAGCATGGCCTGGCTACTCCAGAAGGCCTGACAGTCGACTGGATAGCAGGAAACATATACTGGATAGACAGCAATCTGGACCAAATCGAAGTGGCCAAACTAGATGGCTCCCTAAGAACTACACTAATAGCAGGAGCCATGGAACACCCCAGGGCCATTGCTTTGGACCCAAGATATGGGTAAAGAAGTTTGCCTTTTATAGATTGATTTTAGTATTATTTCTTTTTTTTTTTTTTTTTTTAGAATTCTTTTCTGGACAGACTGGGATGCAAATTTTCCTCGCATTGAATCTGCCTCTATGAGTGGTGCTGGGAGAAAAACCATCTATAAAGACATGAAAACTGGGGCTTGGCCTAATGGACTAACTGTGGACCACTTTGAGAAAAGGATAGTGTGGACAGACGCCAGGTTTAAAAAATCATCTCTTTTCTGTATTTTTTGACAAACTACTCATGTATTTATCTTTCTGTAGGTCAGATGCTATTTATTCAGCCCTCTATGATGGAACAAACATGATAGAAATCATCCGAGGTCATGAATACCTTTCCCATCCCTTTGCTGTGTCTCTATATGGGAGTGAAGTCTACTGGACAGACTGGAGGACCAACACATTGTCCAAAGCCAATAAGTGGACAGGGCAGAATGTCAGTGTGATTCAGAAAACCAGTGCACAGCCATTTGACCTTCAGATATACCATCCCAGTCGCCAGCCACAGGGTAAGTGCTTGTTCACTTATGGATTAACCACCTTCACTGTTCATATTTCACTGTGTAATTACAGCTCCCAATCCTTGTGCAGCTAATGATGGCAAAGGCCCCTGCTCTCACATGTGTCTAATCAATCACAATAGGAGTGCTGCCTGTGCGTGCCCCCACTTGATGAAGCTTTCTTCAGACAAGAAGACCTGCTATGGTAAATTTCTTACAGTTCTAATCGAAAATAAAATAAGAGAAAAGAATTTCTATTTCTTTTTTAGAAATGAAAAAATTTCTTCTTTATGCAAGACGTTCTGAAATCAGAGGAGTGGATATTGACAATCCATACTTTAACTTCATCACGGCATTTACAGTCCCTGATATTGATGACGTTACTGTGATAGACTTCGATGCATCTGAGGAACGTTTATACTGGACAGATATTAAAACACAAACCATTAAACGAGCTTTTATTAACGGAACTGGGTTAGAAACTGTTATTTCAAGAGGTAAAAGATTCGTACATGTTACAACTTTAAAACACCTTTAAATCTTCTCTTTCCTGTTTTATAGATATTCAGAGTATCAGAGGGCTAGCAGTGGATTGGGTGTCACGTAATTTATACTGGATTAGCTCAGAATTTGATGAAACGCAAATTAATGTGGCAAGGCTAGATGGCTCTTTGAAAACCTCAATTATCCATGGAATCGATAAGCCACAGTGTCTTGCAGCTCACCCAGTCAGGGGGTAAAGTATGATTTTTTTTTTAAAGTTTTTCCATATTTTCAATCCATATGTCTTTTGAATTAAGAAAACTCTACTGGACCGATGGAAACACAATTAACATGGCAAATATGGATGGCAGTAATAGCAAGATTCTGTTTCAGAATCAGAAGGAGCCAGTTGGTAAGTATTTTTTTTAATAGTCACCAAGTTTTCATTATGTTTAAGTTGTAAAATTTAATTACAGGTCTATCGATAGACTATGTGGAAAACAAGCTTTATTGGATCAGTTCAGGGAATGGAACCATAAATAGATGCAACCTGGATGGTGGTAATTTAGAAGTAATCGAGTCAATGAAAGAAGAATTAACAAAAGCTACAGCCCTAACCATCATGGGTAAGTGAAATTATTCTATAGCTTGGTTGCTTTTTCCTTTAAAAAATATCTTTCCTTTTTCTAGATAAGAAACTGTGGTGGGCAGACCAAAACTTAGCCCAGCTAGGAACCTGCAGCAAAAGAGACGGAAGAAACCCCACCATCCTACGGAATAAGACTTCTGGGGTAGTTCATATGAAAGTCTATGATAAAGAAGCACAGCAAGGTAAATCACACTAATGAATTTGTGCCAGGTCTAAAGAAATTTGTTTCATTTTCATTCTATGCAGGCAGCAATTCCTGCCAACTAAACAATGGTGGATGCTCTCAACTTTGTTTACCAACATCTGAAACTACAAGGACTTGTATGTGTACAGTGGGATATTATCTCCAAAAGAACCGTATGTCATGTCAAGGTATGAGTTCATGAAAAACCTTACCTCTGGTTCTTCCCCCCCTTATCTCCGGCCCTGCATTTAGGTATAGAATCATTTCTTATGTACTCTGTTCATGAAGGAATCAGGGGAATACCTCTTGAACCAAGTGACAAAATGGATGCTTTGATGCCTATATCAGGAACTTCATTTGCCGTGGGAATAGATTTCCATGCAGGTAAATAGCTTTTTAGTCATAATTTATGCATAATATGTATTTTTTTTCTGTGTCTTATCCATAGAAAATGATACCATCTACTGGACAGACATGGGCTTCAATAAAATTAGCAGAGCTAAAAGAGATCAGACTTGGAAAGAAGATATCATTACCAATGGCTTGGGAAGAGTGGAAGGGATAGCTGTTGACTGGATTGCTGGTATAATCCATGGCTTTTTATCTTTCTGTTTCTGTATTATAAACACCTCTATTATTTCTCCTAGGTAACATATATTGGACAGATCATGGTTTCAACTTAATTGAAGTTGCAAGACTCAATGGTTCTTTCCGTTATGTAATTATTTCCCAAGGCCTGGATCAACCAAGATCTATAGCTGTGCACCCAGAGAAAGGGTAATTTTAAGATTTACGTATATCTTCCAAGTATAAACACTACAAATTAACAATTTAATTTCAGCCTCTTGTTCTGGACTGAATGGGGACAAATGCCCTGTATTGGAAAGGCTCGCTTGGATGGCTCAGAGAAGGTTGTCCTTGTAAGCATGGGAATAGCATGGCCGAATGGCATCTCCATCGACTATGAGGTCTGTTGGATTTCTTTTCAGTATTTAAAGTGGTCTGTAACGTTACTTCTTAATCGATATTTAGGAAAATAAATTGTACTGGTGTGATGCTCGCACAGACAAGATAGAGAGAATCGACCTTGAGACTGGAGGGAATCGCGAGATGGTGCTGTCAGGAAGCAATGTGGATATGTTTTCAGTTGCAGTCTTTGGGGCTTACATCTACTGGTCTGACAGGTAATTTATTTTTTCATAAGTATTTGAGTCTCTTGTTGATCATGTATGTTCAACTTTTTGGCAGAGCACATGCAAACGGGTCTGTCAGAAGGGGCCACAAGAATGATGCCACAGAAACGATAACCATGAGAACCGGCCTTGGAGTCAACCTGAAGGAGGTTAAAATATTTAACCGAGTAAGAGAGAAAGGTCAGCACTCTTGAAAGAATACATAATATGTAATGTGCATGTGTGTATCATTTTTCTTCATTAGGGACCAATGTTTGTGCCAGGGACAATGGTGGCTGTAAGCAACTCTGTCTTTATCGAGGAAATTCCCGGAGAACTTGTGCTTGTGCCCATGGATATTTGGCAGAAGATGGAGTTACTTGCCTGAGGCATGAAGGCTATTTACTGTATTCAGGAAGAACAATATTAAAAAGTATACATCTTTCTGATGAAACCAATTTAAATTCCCCAATAAGGCCATATGAGAATCCACGTTATTTCAAGAATGTCATAGCCTTGGCTTTTGACTATAATCAAAGAAGAAAAGGTACCAACCGAATCTTTTACAGTGATGCACACTTTGGAAATATACAGCTTATTAAAGACAACTGGGAAGACAGACAAGTAATTGTTGAAAGTAAGTACAGTAATTCAATTTTAAATAGGTGGGTATATATTTTTTCTTTTTCTTCCCCCACTAGATGTGGGTTCTGTGGAAGGACTTGCCTATCACAGAGCCTGGGATACACTGTACTGGACAAGCTCTACCACCTCATCCATCACCAGACACACTGTGGACCAGACTCGGCCTGGAGCATTTGACAGGGAAGCTGTCATCACCATGTCAGAAGATGACCATCCACATGTGCTAGCCTTGGATGAATGTCAAAAGTAAGAAACAGTGTAGTTTTATTTCTTCATTATAATTTATAGTTACAATTTTCATTTTAATTAGTTTAATGTTTTGGACCAACTGGAATGAACAACATCCAAGTATCATGAGATCTACTCTGACTGGGAAAAATGCTCAAGTGGTGGTCAGTACAGACATACTCACTCCAAATGGACTTACTATCGACTACCGTGCAGAGAAGCTGTATTTCTCAGATGGCAGTCTAGGAAAAATTGAAAGGTGTGAATACGATGGATCCCAGAGACATGTAAGTTAATCAGGAATTTCTTGGTTATAGAGTCATAAAAATACAGTATTTTAATTTATTTCAGGTGATAGTTAAATCTGGGCCAGGGACTTTCCTCAGTTTGGCTGTTTATGACAATTATATATTCTGGTCGGACTGGGGAAGAAGAGCTATACTGCGGTCCAACAAGTACACAGGAGGAGATACAAAAATTCTTCGTTCCGATATTCCACATCAGCCAATGGGAATCATAGCTGTTGCCAATGACACCAATAGCTGTAAGTTATAATAGAAAGCAAATGTGTTTTTTAAAATGTTACCAATACACCCTCTTTATTGTAGGTGAACTTTCTCCATGTGCATTATTGAATGGAGGCTGCCATGACTTGTGCCTTTTAACTCCCAATGGGAGAGTGAATTGTTCCTGCAGAGGGGACCGAATATTGCTAGAGGACAACAGATGTGTGAGTAAGTAAAGGGAATTGAAATGTAATATGACAAAAAGTATTGACTTTTTTTTTTTTTCTTGCAGCTAAAAATTCCTCCTGCAACGCTTATTCGGAGTTTGAATGTGGAAATGGTGAGTGCATTGACTACCAGCTCACCTGTGATGGCATTCCTCACTGTAAAGATAAATCAGATGAAAAACTGCTCTACTGTGGTAAGTGTCCAATATGGGTTTGCTCGTTTCAGTCTGGTTGTGTGTTTCTACTTTTATTTATAAGAAAACAGAAGCTGTCGAAGAGGCTTCAAGCCATGCTATAATCGCCGCTGCATTCCTCATGGCAAGTTATGTGATGGAGAAAATGACTGCGGAGACAACTCTGATGAATTAGATTGTAAAGGTAAATACTTGTTCCATCAATCTCAGAATATTCTTTGCATTTGTTTATGTACCTGTTTTTCTAGTTTCAACCTGTGCCACGGTTGAGTTCCGCTGTGCAGATGGGACTTGTATTCCAAGATCAGCACGATGCAACCAGAACATAGATTGTGCAGATGCTTCAGATGAAAAGAACTGCAGTAAGATATTCCACTACCTTTTGTCTGTTTATTACTTTTTCATTTTTTGTTTACCTTCTTCTAGATAACACAGACTGCACACATTTCTATAAGCTTGGAGTGAAAACCACAGGGTTCATAAGATGTAATTCTACCTCACTGTGTGTTCTGCCAACCTGGATATGCGACGGGTCTAATGACTGTGGAGACTATTCAGATGAATTAAAGTGCCCAGGTAATACTAGAATTTAGAAAAACACAGGCTTTGAAATTGTTTGACATTCCATATTTTATCACAGTTCAAAACAAACACAAATGTGAAGAAAATTATTTTAGTTGTCCTAGTGGAAGATGCATTTTGAATACCTGGATATGCGATGGTCAGAAAGATTGTGAGGATGGACGTGATGAATTCCACTGTGGTGAGACATTGTATTTAGCTTAGTTTTTGTTATATTTTTTTTTTTCCTTTTGTTTGTTTCCTAGATTCTTCTTGCTCTTGGAACCAATTTGCTTGTTCCGCACAAAAATGTATTTCTAAGCATTGGATTTGTGATGGAGAAGATGACTGTGGGGATGGGTTAGATGAAAGTGACAGCATTTGTGGTAAGTTGTGTATCTTCTGTCCTCAATCAGTTAATCTTAATGGCATTATGTTTTTGTGTTTCAGGTGCCATAACCTGTGCTGCTGACATGTTCAGCTGCCAGGGCTCTCGTGCCTGCGTGCCCCGACATTGGCTTTGTGATGGTGAAAGGGACTGTCCAGATGGAAGCGATGAGCTTTCCACAGCAGGCTGCGGTATGAACACTGGCCAGGGCTGCATGTCAAAGTCTAACTTTATTTTTTGTGATGCCTTTCTTAGCTCCCAATAATACATGTGATGAAAATGCTTTCATGTGCCATAATAAAGTATGCATTCCCAAGCAATTTGTTTGTGACCATGATGACGACTGTGGAGATGGCTCTGATGAGTCACCGCAGTGTGGTAAGTACATCTAAAACTTCATGAAGGAGATTGAATTAGTCAAATGTTTTTTCTGCGTCTCTAGGATATCGACAGTGTGGTACAGAAGAATTTAGTTGTGCTGATGGGCGGTGTCTTCTAAATACTCAATGGCAGTGTGATGGAGACTTTGACTGTCCTGACCATTCTGATGAAGCACCTTTAAACCCAAAGTGTAAAAGTGCAGGTACAGAAATATATACAATACCGCATTTACTCTTTATGTTCCATTTGTTTTATTTTTTTTCCAGAACAGTCATGCAACAGTTCATTTTTTATGTGCAAAAATGGCAGGTGCATTCCCAGTGGAGGTCTTTGCGACAATAAGGATGACTGTGGCGATGGTTCAGATGAGAGAAACTGCCATATAAATGAATGTTTGAGTAAGAAAGTCAGTGGATGTTCTCAAGACTGTCAAGACCTTCCGGTCAGTTATAAGGTAGGTACTCATCAAAAGTAGCAAATCATACGTGAATTGATTATGCTCATTTTTCTTTTCCCAGTGCAAATGCTGGCCTGGATTCCAACTGAAGGATGACGGCAAAACATGTGTAGACATTGATGAATGCTCTTCAGGCTTTCCCTGTAGCCAGCAATGCATCAATACATACGGGACTTACAAGTGCCTCTGTACAGATGGGTATGAAATACAACCTGATAACCCAAATGGCTGCAAATCGCTCTCAGGTATCGAATTGAACTTGCCCACTGATCCAACCAAGTCTAATATGTTATTTGTGTTGGTGTTTAGATGAAGAACCTTTTTTAATTCTTGCTGATCATCATGAGATAAGGAAAATTAGCACTGATGGCTCCAACTACACACTTTTAAAACAGGTATGACACTCCCAAGATGACACCGTAACATTATCATTGACAACATAGTCTTTTTTATTTTCAGGGATTAAACAATGTTATTGCTATAGACTTTGATTACAGAGAAGAATTCATCTATTGGATCGATTCTAGCCGACCCAATGGCAGTCGCATAAATAGAATGTGTTTAAATGGAAGTGACATTAAGGTAACTAAATATTACAATGATGGGATTGTTGACGCTGTTAACCTTTTAAATTCTTGTTTTGTAGGTAGTTCATAACACAGCGGTCCCCAATGCACTTGCTGTCGATTGGATTGGAAAAAACCTCTATTGGTCTGACACAGAAAAAAGAATCATTGAAGTATCCAAACTCAATGGCTTGTACCCTACTATACTCGTTAGCAAAAGGCTGAAGTTTCCCAGAGACTTGTCTTTAGATCCTCAAGCTGGGTTTGTAAAAACTGTTAAAAATCTTAAAGTTTTAAACAAAATCAGTATTGATTTTCTTTCCTAGATATTTGTATTGGATTGACTGCTGCGAGTATCCTCATATTGGCCGTGTTGGAATGGATGGAACCAATCAGAGTGTTGTCATAGAAACCAAGATTTCTAGACCTATGGCACTAACAATAGATTATGTTAATCGTAGACTCTACTGGGCCGATGAAAATCACATTGAATTTAGCAACATGGATGGATCTCATAGACACAAAGGTTGGTCCAGTAACATAAATATTCTAGTATTTCTGAACATTAATCTTACCATCTCCTATTACAGTCCCTAATCAAGATATTCCAGGGGTGATTGCACTAACATTGTTTGAAGACTACATCTACTGGACTGATGGGAAAACCAAGTCACTCAGCCGTGCCCATAAAACATCGGGAGCAGACAGACTCTCACTGATTTACTCATGGCATGCCATCACAGATATCCAGGTGTATCATTCTTATAGACAACCTGATGGTAATTATTCTTTCCATGATTTCCATAAATGCTTTTGTTGTTGTTGTTTCTTTCTTATCTTTAGTCTCCAAACATCTCTGCATGATAAATAATGGTGGTTGCAGTCATTTGTGCCTTTTAGCCCCTGGAAAAACCCACACTTGTGCATGTCCCACTAACTTCTATCTGGCAGCTGATAATAGGACTTGCTTATCCAACTGCACAGCCAGCCAGGTGAGTGGAGGTCTGGGAATCTTATTATAGAGCAACATTTTTTTTTCTTTTTTTCTTTTTTAAGTTTCGTTGCAAAACTGACAAATGTATTCCATTCTGGTGGAAATGTGACACCGTGGATGACTGTGGTGATGGATCTGATGAACCTGATGACTGTCGTGAGTATACTGGCAAATATTGAAATTTAGAACCATTCCACAATATCTATGCTTTCTCCCCTAGCTGAATTTAGATGTCAGCCAGGCCGATTTCAGTGTGGGACTGGACTCTGTGCTCTACCAGCTTTCATCTGTGATGGAGAGAATGATTGTGGAGACAATTCTGATGAACTCAACTGTGGTAGGTGATTAAATTCCTAACTAATGAACATAATTTTCTCTCTCTCTCTCCTTCTATGTTCTAGACACACATGTCTGCCTGTCAGGTCAATTCAAATGTACCAAGAACCAGAAATGTATCCCAGTAAACTTAAGATGTAATGGGCAAGATGACTGTGGTGATGAGGAAGATGAAAGAGACTGTCGTAAGTCACCTCAAAATACTCTGTCTTGTCTTAGCTACATTTTAATGGCAGTTTTCTTTCTAAGCTGAAAACAGCTGTTCTCCAGACTATTTCCAGTGTAAGACTACGAAGCATTGCATTTCCAAGCTGTGGGTTTGTGACGAGGATCCAGACTGTGCAGATGCATCAGACGAGGCCAACTGCGGTGAGTGTCTGTGACTCTGGGTCTTATCTCTCTACAATGCAAACTCTGGTTCTTTCCATTACAGATAAAAAGACTTGTGGACCTCATGAATTCCAGTGTAAAAACAACAACTGTATTCCCGATCACTGGCGGTGTGATAGCCAAAATGACTGCAGTGATAATTCAGATGAAGAAAACTGTAGTAAGTAACTCTTGCCTAATAATGTTTTGAGCAGAATAACCCTGTGCTGTTTTTTTATCCCCAGAGCCACAGACATGTACATTGAAAGATTTCCTCTGTGCCAATGGGGACTGTGTTTCTTCAAGGTTTTGGTGTGATGGAGATTTTGACTGTGCAGATGGCTCTGATGAGGTAGGCATCTTTGTAAAATCAAAAAGAAAGCAAATTTTGATTATATCTCTGTTGTTTTTCATAGAGAAATTGTGAGACAAGTTGTTCCAAAGATCAGTTCCGGTGTTCCAATGGTCAGTGTATACCAGCAAAATGGAAATGTGATGGCCATGAAGACTGCAAATATGGGGAAGATGAGAAAAGCTGTGAGCCAGGTAAAAGGATTGAAGTAATATATCATTTAGTTTATCTCAATTTCAAATTTATAATTGTATTCAGCTTCTCCTACTTGCTCATCACGTGAATATATATGTGCCAGTGATGGATGTATTTCAGCATCTTTGAAATGTAATGGAGAATATGATTGTGCTGATGGTTCAGATGAGGTAAAATATATTGTTTAATTAAAATATTTGAAGAAAACTGCAGTGTCCATTTGTATTTGAACAGATGGACTGTGTGACTGAATGTAAGGAAGATCAGTTTCGGTGCAAAAATAAAGCCCACTGTATTCCAATTAGATGGCTGTGTGATGGAATTCATGACTGTGTGGATGGCAGTGATGAAGAGAACTGTGAAAGAGGTAAGGTATTTTTGTGTGTGTGTGCCTGTAAAATCTCTTTGTTTCTTTTTGTTTTAAAATAAAGGAGGAAATATATGTAGAGCTGATGAGTTCCTTTGCAATAATTCTCTCTGCAAACTACATTTCTGGGTGTGTGATGGAGAGGACGACTGTGGAGACAACTCTGATGAAGCCCCTGATATGTGTGGTATGGCATTTCACGTGGCTCTAGATTATACTGAGCTTCTTTGTTTTTTCTTCTTTTTCTTCAGTCAAATTTCTTTGTCCATCCACGAGACCTCACAGATGCAGAAATAACAGAATATGCCTACAGTCGGAGCAAATGTGCAATGGGATTGATGAATGCGGTGACAATTCAGATGAAGATCACTGTGGTGGTAAATGCATTTAATGTGAAATAATTCAGTGAAAGCACTAATCATTTTTTGTATGACTCTATAGGTAAGCTGACATATAAAGCAAGGCCTTGTAAAAAGGATGAGTTTGCTTGTAGTAATAAAAAATGCATCCCTATGGATCTCCAGTGTGATCGACTTGATGACTGCGGAGATGGTTCAGATGAGCAAGGATGCAGAATAGGTGAGCTTGTTTTCTGTTAAGCAAAGCACCGGATATTAGTTTTGATCATATTTTTAAATCCCAGCTCCTACTGAATATACCTGTGAAGATAATGTGAATCCATGTGGAGATGATGCATATTGTAATCAAATAAAAACATCTGTTTTCTGTCGCTGTAAGCCTGGATTTCAGAGAAACATGAAAAACAGACAATGTGAAGGTAGAGTACTTTTCTTCAACAGTTTGCTCATATGATGATGCTATTTTGAGCTCTTCTTTTCTAGACCTTAATGAATGTTTGGTGTTTGGCACATGTTCCCATCAATGTATAAATGTGGAAGGATCATATAAATGTGTGTGTGACCAGAATTTTCAAGAAAGAAATAACACCTGCATAGCAGAAGGTAAGATTATAACCACTATTGCAAATCCTATTTTATTTTTGTATTTTATTATAATAATCTCCAGGCTCTGAAGATCAAGTTCTCTACATTGCTAATGACACTGATATCCTGGGTTTTATATATCCATTCAACTACAGTGGCGATCATCAACAAATTTCTCATATTGAACATAATTCAAGAATAACAGGGATGGATGTATATTATCAAAGAGATATGATTATTTGGAGTACTCAGTTTAATCCAGGCGGAATTTTCTACAAAAGGATCCATGGCAGAGAAAAAAGGCAAGCAAACAGTGGCTTGATTGTAAGTAAATACCATTGTATATTTGAAAGTCCATACCGTGGTGTGTTGTTTTGTTTCCTTGTAGTGTCCTGAATTTAAAAGGCCCAGGGACATTGCAGTTGACTGGGTGGCTGGAAACATTTACTGGACTGATCATTCTAGAATGCATTGGTTCAGTTACTACACTACTCACTGGACCAGTCTGAGGTACTCTATCAACGTAGGGCAGCTGAATGGCCCCAACTGCACCAGACTCTTAACAAATATGGCTGGAGAACCCTATGCTATTGCAGTAAATCCTAAAAGAGGGTAGGTTAATGGCTTAGTATTTCTATTTCTTGCCAGGCTAACCTCTCTGACCCGCTCTCTTCAGGATGATGTACTGGACTGTTGTTGGGGATCATTCCCATATAGAAGAAGCAGCCATGGATGGTACACTGAGAAGGATTTTAGTACAAAAGAACTTACAGAGACCCACAGGTATGATTTCTGACACACGCTAAAATATGAAGCACTATTTGTCTTGTGTGTGTTGATTTTGCAGGTTTGGCTGTGGATTATTTTAGTGAACGCATATATTGGGCTGACTTTGAGCTCTCCATCATTGGCAGTGTTCTGTATGATGGCTCTAATTCAGTAGTCTCTGTCAGCAGCAAACAAGGTTTGTGAAGTGCTTTTGTCTTCATTTTTAATAAACTTTCATAACTGCCTTTTTAAAATTCCAGGTTTATTACATCCACATAGGATCGATATCTTTGAAGATTATATATATGGAGCAGGACCTAAAAATGGTGTATTTCGAGTTCAAAAATTTGGCCATGGTTCAGTAGAGTACTTAGCTTTAAATATTGATAAAACAAAAGGTGTTTTGATATCTCATCGTTATAAACAACTAGATTGTAAGTATAATATATTATGAAGTTGTCTATATACACACTTCTTTGTTTTCTTTTGTTTCACCAGTACCCAATCCATGCTTGGATTTAGCATGCGAATTTCTTTGCTTGCTAAATCCTTCTGGGGCCACTTGTGTGTGTCCAGAAGGAAAATATTTGATTAATGGCACCTGCAATGATGACAGCCTGTTAGGTGGGTATACTTTATTATTCTGTAAATAATGAATGCTAATTTGTACATTTCTTCTCATAAACAGATGATTCATGTAAGTTAACTTGTGAAAATGGAGGAAGATGCATTTTAAATGAGAAAGGTGATTTGAGGTGTCACTGTTGGCCCAGTTATTCAGGAGAAAGATGTGAAGTCAACCACTGTAGCAACTACTGCCAGAATGGAGGAACTTGCGTACCATCAGTTCTAGGTAAATATTTCATTGTCATTGTATTTCACATCATTTGCTTTTTATTACTTATTGTTTCCAATAGGGAGACCCACCTGCAGCTGTGCACTGGGTTTCACTGGGCCAAACTGTGGTAAGACAGTCTGTGAGGATTTTTGTCAAAATGGAGGAACCTGCATTGTGACTGCTGGAAACCAGCCTTACTGCCACTGCCAGCCGGAATACACCGGAGACAGATGTCAGTACTGTAAGTAAAAGCAGCACCCAGAAGCCAGCTTTTTTTATTTTTCTGTTGTGCCTTTTTTTCCTAGACGTGTGCCACCACTATTGTGTGAATTCTGAATCATGTACCATTGGGGATGATGGAAGTGTTGAATGTGTCTGTCCAACGCGCTATGAAGGACCAAAATGTGAGGTTGACAAGTGTGTAAGGTGCCATGGGGGGCACTGCATTATAAATAAAGACAGTGAAGATATATTTTGCAAGTAAGTGGACACCCAGCTTAATTTATAAAAGCTGAAATTGTTCTTTTTTTCTTTGTTGTTGCAGCTGCACTAATGGAAAGATTGCCTCTAGCTGTCAGTTATGTGATGGCTACTGTTACAATGGTGGCACATGCCAGCTGGACCCCGAGACAAATGTACCTGTGTGTCTGTGAGTATTTAATCAAGTCATGGGCATCTTATATCTGTTTTGTTTGTTGTTTGGATATTTTTAGATGCTCCACCAACTGGTCAGGCACACAGTGTGAAAGGCCAGCCCCAAAGAGCAGCAAGTCTGATCATATCAGCACAAGTAAGTTTCTCAGATTAATATTTTGGGTAATCTTTCTTCATCTATTCACTCATTTATTTTCCAGGAAGCATTGCCATCATTGTGCCTCTCGTCCTCTTGGTGACTTTGATAACCACCTTAGTAATTGGTTTAGTGCTTTGTAAAAGAAAAAGAAGGTAAGATGCAATGTTCTAGATTAGCAGTCAGTAACTCACACATATTAATGTTTATATATTCTAGGACAAAAACAATTAGAAGACAACCTATTATCAATGGAGGAATAAATGTAGAAATTGGCAATCCATCTTATAACATGTATGAGGTAGATCATGATCACAACGATGGAGGTCTTTTAGATCCTGGCTTTATGATAGACCCAACAAAGGTAGTATGTCTTAAGATAATGGGCAGTGAGCAATCAGAAACTAAAATTTTCTGTTTATATACAGGCCAGGTACATAGGGGGAGGACCCAGTGCTTTCAAGCTTCCACACACAGCGCCGCCCATCTACCTAAACTCTGATTTGAAAGGACCACTAACTGCTGGGGTGAGAGAAGAATATTCGTTATTTCATGTCCGATAAAATTATATTTATTTTTTTTCTCCTTCAGCCAACAAATTACTCCAATCCGGTATATGCAAAATTATATATGGATGGGCAAAACTGTCGAAACTCCTTAGGAAGTGTTGATGAAAGGAAAGAACTGCTTCCAAAGAAAATAGAAATTGGTATAAGAGAGACAGTGGCATAATCAGTGATATCTTTTATATGCTGTATAAATGTATAAAATATAAGGATTACTTTTGTATGTTCCAACAGTATTATACTTGTTTTGGCATCAGCATTACCTCTTTCTTTATCTTTTTCCTGGTTAATTGTTTTCTGAGTTTTTTGGGTTTTATTTTTTGCTGATGACTATTGATTGACCATTTGTATGGTATTTTTATGAAAAAGAACTGCACTACAGTACAATTTACAACAATGCTGCTGATATGACACACCTTTGAATTTGTTAAAATTAAAAACAACGTATTCCTTTGTAGTGTGAATATGAGCAATCTATTTTATATGAACTTTTTTGGTTGTACTTAATCAACGAGGAGAATCTCTGCACTTTTCCATTATACGGTTTGAAGGCTGTAATACAGTGTCATATTATTTTTCTGTTTAAATTGATGGAAAAATGATTGAATGGTCAACTCTCTTCTTTGTGCCCATAAAGATCGATTCAGACTCTGCTGAAAATATATAGCTCTCACAAGTTCAGCATCACCTGCTTTGAAATTAGCCTTAGATTGCCAACCAATAGATGAGAATTTTGAGGAAAAAAATTAAAAATATGTAAAATTAATAATTTGCATGAACACAGATGACTACATTTTCCAAAACTTAGTGGACTCTATGTGATGTACTAAATGTATACACCTTGTAAGCAATAGTTATATTTAGGTGGTAGAACATAGCAAAAATATAACCGAAAGTTGGCCGACTGCACTTGCTATGGAATAAGACCTTTTATTCTCCCTCAGTCTCGAGATAAATAGCCAGCCTAGAGCACAACAGGGCATTGGGTACTTGCATCTTAGGTATTTCTTCCCAGTCACATCCATTTTGTGGAAGATTAACCCAACCCCTTACACTACACTGAACACTAAAGAATAATATATAAGCACACAAATTGGTGACAGAATTTCAATTACGTGAACGCATCCTCTTTGCTAGGTCAAAAAACAAAGGGCAAAGCAGACATTTTAGTATACAGAGTGATTGGCAAATATTTTCAAGATTTAATATGAGCAACCCATTATTTGCCCTATCCAAAATATATTCAAGGGCCTTCCAAGTTGTAGAAGAACAATGATCTTCCCATAATCAAAAGTGGAGAGTCGAAATGCTGTGCCAGTTGCTCTGGTATTCAGGTTTCTCTGGGTTTTACAGAACGCATGGACCCCATTCACGTTTGGTTTGTTTATCTTCAAATTTGAGTTGAAACGAGTGCGATTTATTTAAGTTGTATATAAAAATAAAAGGATAGCATTTTTATACAAATATCTTTAAAGGCACAAAAGATTTATTCACAAGTTTTGGAGGGCTTTTTGTTCCTCTGATAGACATGACTGACTTTTAGCTGTCATAATGTATTAACCTAACAGATGAAATATGTTAAATATGTGGTTGCTCTTTATCCCTTTGTACAAGCATTAAAAAAACTGCTGTTTTATAAGAAGACTTTTTGTTGTACTATGTGCATGCATACTACCTATTTCTAAACTTTGCCATATTGAGGCCTTTATAAACTATTGATTTATGTAATACTAGTGCAATTTTGCTTGAACAATGTTATGCATATCATAAACTTTTTCAGGTTCTTGTTTAAGTACATTTTTTAAATTGAACAGTATTTTTCATTTTGGTTATAATATAGTCATTTTGCCTATGTTTCTACAATGAAGTGTTAAATACTTTATAAAAAATTGTTGACTGACTTATTTAAATGAAATTCTACATATTTAAGAGCTTGTGTTGGGTAGTTTTTAAAAATAAGA